ACAAACAGAAGAAACAGATGTTTTGGGGAGAATAGGTCTCAACCTCACCTACATGTTGGAATCACTTGAGGACCTCTAAAACAAAACAAAACAAAAACCTCATGCCTGGGCCCCACCCCAGCGGTTCTGATTTAACTGCACCCAGGCATCAGTGTTTTTAAAACTCTCCAGATGATTCCAATGTGCAGCCAAGGTTGAGAGCCACTCTTCCTCCCTATCCTAGGTTTTATTTCCCCCCAGATGTTCCCTAATAAATTTCAGGAGACTAGCTCAGCCAAATTCTGTCAACAAGTTTTCCAATCAGAAGTTATTAATTTAATACCAGTCCATGTGTTTTCCCTTTGAAAACATGTGCACTTTCTGCATTTCAGTAAGTAATGTTGGCTCCTGGAGAAATACTCATCTTAAGCTCCTAGTGGAGCAAAAGAACCTTTCTCATCCAGCACCCTGCCTCCAGACAGCAAGCTCACCATCAAAACATGATTCACTGTCCTATTTTTCACATCTCCTTGGCATGACCAACCCTCAGATTTCGTCCTGTAACCATTTATTTGGTCATTTAACAATGGGTTGTTTCTTCCTAAATCTCTCATGCAGCAGTTTAAAGCCTGTAATGTGCAAAGTTGAAACATTTTGTATTTGGCACTGAAGTCTATCCATGGACATCCAGGCTCTGGACTCCTCTGGTAGCCTTTTGTATTCCTTTGCTTGTCTCAATTTACATAGTGTTTCTTTTTGTTTTGTTTTGTTTTCCAAGTTTCAGTTATTTACTAATCAGTGCAATCGCCAATAGATTACATCAACATGATTTCATGCATTTAGAGGAGAAGTATTTCCTGGTTAAGCGGAAAATTGTGTGGATGGCTTCTGGAAGACCTTCATTCTAAAGCAGCTTTATAGTGAAACATTTGTTAGAAATCTGGACCTTCTTTCTTCAGTTTGCTGTAATCCACAATTACTGAGTAGAACTTGTATTGATCATTGGGAGCCAGTTTGTTCCAGGGCTCTGGATTATTCTTTCTGTCCCAACTAACATCTGGATTGAACAATGCCAGACACGAGATACAGTGCTGCTCCAGTACCTCCAGCTCCAATGAATACAAAGAGGGAGATCAAGCTTAGATGCTTCTTGGACTGAGTGATGATGTGGTGGAGCATGTTTGCTGAAGAGGCCTCCGATTGGAAAGGAGAGAACCAGCCTAGCCACCAGGCTCTGGCCTAAGTAGTATCTCCATAGTGTTTCTTGATAGGTTCTGTTTCTACCACTTTACTCTTCTAATTAACAGATATCTGGTGAATGACAAATATGGGCCAGACACTCTTCTGGGCATTAGGGACAAAACATTTTGCAAATTGGGCAAAAATTTCTGCCCTCCTGGGACTTGCATTCAAGTGGGAGGAGAGAGAAAAGGAAATGCATAATTAGCTAAAATATATATAGTATGTTCAAAGGTGTTAAGTGCTATGGAGAAAAATAAGGCAGGGCAGGAGGAAAGGGAGTGCTATGGCTGAGATATGGTGTGATATTAAATTGGCTTTGCAGTATTATCTAAACAAGAGGAGGGTGAAGGCTTGGACCAGAGGAGTAGTGATAGAAATGGTGAAAAGTGGTTGCAATCTGGGTAAATTTCAGCAAGGCCTAAAGAAGGTGAAGGATTGAGCCCTGCAGATACCAGGAAGATGAGAATTCCAGACAGAGCTGTTGCAAATGCAAAAGCAGGAGTGAACCTGGGGTGCCAAGAAACCACTCTAACAGGGGCATCCGATCTTTTGGCCTCCCTGGGACACACTTGAAGAAGAAGAATTGTCTTGGGCCACACATAAAATACATTAATGATAGCTGATGAGCTAAAAGAAAAAAAATCACAAAATCTCATAATGTTTTAGGAAAGGAAAGCTTGCAAATTTCTGTTGGGTCATATTCAAAGCCATCCTGGGCCACAAGTGGTCTGCAGGCCACAGATTGGACAAGCTTGTGCTAGAAGGCCCAGTGTGGCTGGAGCAAAGCGAGTGTGCAGGAGAGGGCTATGAGACTGGTGTGGGGTGGGAGTGAGATTGCAGAGGGCCTTTTAGGACTTTTGTAAAGATTTTCGCTTTTTCACAGAGTGAGATGGAGAATTATTAGAGGATTTTGAATGGAGAAGAAACCCAGGATCATTCTGGTTGCTCACTTGAGATGACTCTCTAGGGGTCATTGGTAGAAGTGGAGAGACTAATCAGGAAGATATTGCAATAATCTTGCAATAATCTAATTGAGAGATGATGGTGGCTTGGATCGGGGTAGCAGCTAAGATGGGTCAGAAATCGTTGGAATCTGAATATATTTTTGTAGGTAAAACTTTTTGCCCTTATGTCTATGTAATATTTTTTGATATTCCTCTTAAAATAGAGCCCTAAACTCCAGTAAGGGACCTGAATAATGCTAGTTATAGCAAAAGGTTAACTGTCTGACTCTTGAATACCACAAATTTAGTATTGTGTTTTCAGCCCCCGCCATGGGGTAGATATTATTTTCCTATGTTTCTTTTTTTTAATTATTATACTTTAAGTTCTGGGATACGTGTGCAGAACCTGCAGGTTTGTTACATAGGTATACACGTGCCATGGTGCTTTGCTGTGCCCATCAACCCGTCGTCTACATTGGGTATTTCTCCTAATGCTATCCCTTCCCCAGCCTCCCATCCCCTGACAGGTCCCAGTGTGTGATGTTCCCCTCCCTGTGTCCATGTGTTCTCATTGTTCAACTCCCACTTATGAGTGAGAACATGCAGTGTTTGGTTTTCTGTTCTTGTGTTAGTTTGCTGAGAATTATGGTTTCTAGCTTCATCCATGTCCCTGCAAAGGACATGAACTCAGCCTTTTTTATGGCTACATAGTATTCCATGGTGTATATGTGCCACATTTTCTTTATCCAGTCTATCATTGATGGGCATTTGGGTTGGTTCTAAGTCTTTGCTATTGTGAAGAGTGCTGCAATAAACACACATGTGGCCGGACGCGGTGGCTCATGCCTGTAATCCCAGCACTTTGGGAGGCAGAGGCGGGCGGATCATGAGGTCAGGAGATCGAGACCATCCTGGCTAACACAGTGAAACCCCACCTCTACTAAAAATACAAAAAATTAGCCGGGCTTGGTGGCCAGCACCTGTAGTCCTAGCTACTCGGGAGGCTGAGGCAGGAGAATGGTGTGAACCCGGGAGGCAGAGCTTGCAGTGAGCCGAGATTGCGCCACTGCACTCCAGCCTGGGCGACAGAGCGAGACTCTGTCTCAAAAAAAAAAAAAAAAATACATGTGCATGTGTCTTTATAGTAGAATGATTTATAATCCTTTGGGCATAGACCCAGTAATGGGATTGCTGGGTCAAATGGTGTTTCCAGTTCCAGATCCTTGAGGAATTGTCACACTGTCTTCCACAATGGTTGAACTAATTTACACTCCCACCAACAGTGTAAAAGCGTTCCTGTTTCTCCACATCCTCTCCAGCATCTGTTGTTTCCTGACTTTTAATGATCGCCATTCTAACTGGTGTGAGATGGTATCTCATTGTGGTTTTTATTTGCATTTCTCTGATGACCAGTGATGATGAGCTTTTTTTCATGTTTGTTGGCTGCATAAATGTCTTCGTTTAAGAAGTGTCTGTTCATATCCTCTGCCCACTTTTTGATGGTGTTGATTTTTTTCTTGTAAACTTGTTTAAGTTCTTTGTAGATTCTGGATATTAGCCCTTTGTCAGATGAATAGATTGCAAAAAATTTCTCCCATTCTGTAGGTTGCCTGTTCACCCTGATAACAGTTTTGTTTGTTTGTTTGTTTGTTTTTTGCTGTGCAAAAGCTCTTTAGTTTAATTATATCCCATTTGTCAATTTTGGCTTTTGTTGCCATTGCTTTTGGTGTTTTAGTCATGAAGTCTTTGCCCATGCCTATGTCCTGAATGGTATTGTCTAGATTTTCTTCTAGGGTTTTTATGGTTTTATGTCTTACAGTTAAGTCTTTAATCTATCTTGAGTTAATTTTTGTATAATGTGTAAGGAAGGGGTGCAGTTTCAGTTTTCTGCATACGGCTAGCCAGTTTTCCCAACATCATTTACTAAATAGGGAACCCTTTCCCCATTTCTTATTTTTGTCAGGTTTGTCAAAGATCAGATGGTTGTAGAGGTGTGGTGGTATTTCTGAGGCCTCTATTCTGTTCCATTGGTCTATATTTGTGTTTTGGTACCAGTACCATGCTGTTTTGATTACTGTAGCCTTGTAGTATAGTTTGAAGTCAGGTAGTGTGATGCCTCCAGCTTTGTTCTTTTTGCTAAGGATTGTCTTGGCTATGTGAGCTCTTTTTTGGTTCCATATGAAATTTAAAGCAGTTTTTTCTAATTACGTGAAGAAAGTCAATGGTAGCTTGACAGTGATAGCATTGAATCTATAAAATTACTTTGGGCAGTATGGCCATTTTCACGATATTGATTCTTTCTATCCATGAGCATGGAATGTTTTTCCATTTGTTTGTGTTCTCTCTTATTTCCTTGAGCAGTGGTTTGTAGTTCTCCTTGAAGAGATCCTTCACATCCCTTGCAAGTTGTGTTCCTAGGTATTTTATTCTCTTTGTAGTAATTGTGAATGGGATTTCACTCATGATTTGGCTGTTTGTCTATTATTGCTGTATAGGAATGCTTGTGATTTTTACACATTGATTTTGTATCCTGAGACTTTGCTGAAGTTGCTTATCAGCTTAAGGAGATGATGATGGGGTTTTCTAAATATACAATCATGTCATCTGCAAACAGAGACAATTTGACTTCCTCTCTTCCTATTTGAATATCCTTTATTTCTTTCTCTTGCCTGATTGCCCTGGCCAGAACTTCCGATACTACGTTGAATAGGAGTGGTGAGAGAGGGTATCCTTGTCTTGTGCCAGTTTTCAAAGGGAATGCTTCCAGCTTTTGCCCGTTCATTATGATATTGGCTGTGGGTTTGTCATAAATAGCTCTTATTATTTTGAGATACATTCCATTAATACCTAGTTTATTGAGAGTTTTTAGCATGAAAGGGTGTTGAATTTTGTTGAAGGCCTTTTCTGCATCTATTGAGATAATCATGTGGTTTTTGTCATTGGTTCTGTTTATGTGATGGATTATGTTTATTGATTTGTGTATGTGTAGGCCTAGGTTAATATACATGTTGGCGTCTTCGTTTTTAGTTAAAAAATTTAAAAAGCAAAATATAATAATTTAATAGCAAAAAACTTATTGAATAAGGAATAAAATATATTTTTGCGCAGCTATAAAATGTGTTTGTGTTTTAAGCCAAATGTTATTATGAAAGCATCAAAAAGTTATAAAGAATGTTTAAAGTTTAAAAAGCAAAAAAGTTGCAGTAACCTACAGCTTATTGTTGAAGAAAGAAAAATTTTTTTTATAAATTTAGTGTAGCCTAGGTGTACAGTGTTTATTATAAAGTCTACGGCAGTGCAAAGTAACATCCTAGGCCCTCACATTCACTCATCACTCACTTGCTGACCCATCCAGAGCAACTTCCAGTCCTGCAAACTCCATTCATGGTAAGTACCCTATACAGGTGTACTATTTTTAATCTTTTATACATTTTTATTTTACCTTTCCTATGTTTCGATACACAAATACTTACTATTATGTTGCAGTTACCTACAGGATTCAGTACAGGAAAATGCTGTACAGATTTATAGCCTAGGAGCAAGAGGCCAAACCCTATAGCCAAAGTGCGTAGTAGGCTATACCGTCTAGGATTGTATAAGTACACTCTATGACATCCACACGACAAAATTGCCTAATGATGCGTTTCTCAGAACGTATCCCCATTATTAAGCAACATATGACTGCATTTTGACCCAAATGATCAATGATTGCTATTGCACTGCTGTTGCTTAATAAACATGTACATTCCCTTCTTGCAGTCTTTACCTTATTCCATGGTAGGTCCCTGGAAGTTGACAGAGGCCGGCAATGTGAGTAGAGGAAAAAACATGATACTGTTAATAATATAAAGGAGACGAGTTAACGGGTGCAGCACACCAACATGGCACACGTATACATATGTAACAAACCTGCACCTTGTGCACATGTACACTAGAACTTTAACAAAAATATATATATATAAAGAAGCCCATGATTCAAAACAAATGAGGCCCAGGACAGTTCTTGTCCCACTCCTCTCCTTTGTTCCTTCTCCCAACTCTCTAAATAAGATAGAATTGTCCTTTTCCAGCTCCATGCAGATCTCTCAGGTGGCCTCTTTGACTTCTTTGCTTCCTCTTTGCCCCTAAACAGGGTGCAGGTATCATGAGAAAATGCAGAGTAGTACAAAAGAAATCTGGTGTTCTCTTCCCCAAAACCAAGTGCACCTTACTCTAATTTCTGTTAGTCACATAAACATTTCTGTTATTCATTTTAATAACTGGAAGAATTTCAGGTTAAGTAGATGCTCATTTCTCATTTCATTGGTTCAGCAATTACTTATTGAGTACCTTTTATGTGCCAGATACTGTTCTAGGCTCTGGGAGACAGGAGTGAACAAAACAAAGTCCCCATTTCTTAGGGAGCTTACCTTATGATGCAGCAGAGAGATAGAAGTATAACTAAATGAGTAATACCCGTATAGTACATCTGATAAAGATAATGCTATTGAGGAAAGCAACTTAGGGAATGAAAAAGGGAGTGCTGGGATGGCATGCTCTTGCTTTTGGTGAGTTGGTATTAATATTTTCAATAGGGTAGCCAGAAAAGGTGTCTCCAATAATGATATATGTGCAGAGACCTGAAGGAAGTGAGAAAACAATATTCATGCCAATATCTGGTGGCAGAATGCTCCTTGCTGCAGGAAGTCCTTAGACCGTTTTCTCCTCTCTATATGCTGCCTAGGTGGTTTCATCCTATCACTTTTTATAACCCTAATGACTCCCAAACTTCTATCTCTATCCCAGATCTTTCCTATCTCTAGTCCAGTGTATCCAGCTGTTTGTGGAGCCCCTCCACTTGGGTGTCTAGTAGACATCTCAGATTTCAGATGTCTCTATCCAAACTCCTTATTCCCCACTCCCTAAACCTACTTTCTGTAGCCTCTCACTCCCTTTATAAAATGGCAACTCCATTATTTCAGCTTCTCAACTTAAAAATATTGGACTCATAATGATTCTTCTCTCTCAAACCTCACACCCAATCCATCAGCTAGAGCACGAGTTACTTATATTGGGAAAAACTAAAAAAGGAGTAAACCTAGGGCAGTGGGAGGAAGAAATTAAGGTAAAATACAAAGCAGAGCAGTAATAGAGCTACTTTCTGGGCAGTGTTTGATGGGATGAGGAAAATCTAAGCTGAAGGCATTTGAGCCTTGGAACTCAGGTTGCTGGGAAATCACATCCTAAGCCACATTCCCTTAAAAGAGCTAAAACTTTAAAGTGGTTTGCTATGTTTTGATATGTCTTAACATCAAGAGTGAGTTAGTTGGCAAAACTCAAGCTGTCAACCCATGGGTTAGAAAGAGACTTTAGGTACCCGTGAGAATGTTTTACATAAAGTTTACCTAAAGTATTTTCCATTTCCTGCTTCTGGAAACATTGTGGGACCTGAATGGAGAAGCCAGAAGTGCAAAGTCATAATAATAATTTTAAAAAACAGTGAGCATTTGAACCAGTCTTAGAAAAATGAATGTTCTTTGTTGGCATATCTACAATAAAGCAAAACACTTAGCTGAAACATCAGGGAAAGGAAATGATAAATGTCATGGGGTAAAAGATGGTTAAATACTTAAGTATCTTGATTATATTAATTTGAACCATGAAAAGGAAGTAAGTACTCACTGTCCTTCTGTTTTGATTTGGTATACATTTCCCAGCATTCAAATTCTCAGCACAGAAGGTTCTTGCTGTTTTGCTGCACCAAGTTCTTGGAAATCACATACAGATCCCCCTAAAGGAGATTGGAACAGTGCAATATTTGGGGACTGCATTCTCCACCCAAGGATTTAGCATCAAATGAAAAACAGGTATAACCAAGAGCATAACACAAAAGAGCTTCAATTGATTTACAAGTAATCTCTCCTTTCTCAGAAACATGATTCCCGTGACAGAATTCCGGCAGTTCTCTGAGCAGCAGCCTGCCTTCCGAGTGCTGAAGCCATGGTGGGATGTGTTTACCGATTACCTCTCAGTAGCCATGCTCATGATCGGCGTGTTTGGATGTACTTTACAGGTAGGTGCCTAGATCCCTGGCAAAATGGGGGCTATAATTTGAAAATATTATTTCCATGTTTCAGGTCATGCAAGACAAGATAATCTGCCTTCCGAAAAGAGTGCAGCCTGCTCAGAACCACTCTTCCCTTTCGAATGTCTCTCAAGCAGTTGCCAGTACCACTCCACTGCCTCCACCTAAACCATCTCCTGCTAACCCCATCACTGTGGAAATGAAAGGCCTGAAGACAGATTTGGACCTTCAGCAGTACAGCTTTATAAATCAGATGTGTTATGAGCGAGCCCTCCACTGGTATGCCAAGTATTTCCCTTACCTTGTCCTCATCCATACCCTGGTCTTTATGCTCTGCAGTAACTTTTGGTTCAAATTCCCTGGTTCCAGCTCCAAAATAGAACATTTCATCTCCATTCTGGGGAAGTGTTTTGACTCTCCTTGGACCACACGGGCTTTATCTGAAGTGTCTGGGGAGGACTCAGAAGAAAAGGACAACAGGAAGAACAACATGAACAGGTCCAACACCATCCAATCTGGTCCAGAAGACAGCCTGGTCAACTCTCAGTCTTTAAAGTCCATTCCTGAGAAGTTTGTAGTTGATAAATCCACTGCAGGGGCTCTGGATAAAAAGGAAGGTGAGCAGGCTAAGGCCTTATTTGAGAAGGTGAAGAAGTTCAGGCTGCATGTGGAAGAAGGTGATATTCTATATGCCATGTATGTTCGCCAGACTGTACTTAAAGTTATCAAATTCCTAATCATCATTGCATATAATAGTGCTCTGGTTTCCAAGGTCCAGTTTACAGTGGACTGTAATGTGGACATTCAGGACATGACTGGATATAAAAACTTTTCTTGCAATCATACCATGGCACACTTGTTCTCAAAACTGTCCTTTTGCTATCTGTGCTTTGTTAGTATCTATGGATTGACGTGCCTTTATACCTTATACTGGCTGTTCTACCGTTCTCTACGGGAATATTCCTTTGAGTATGTCCGTCAGGAGACTGGAATTGATGATATTCCAGATGTGAAAAATGACTTTGCTTTTATGCTTCATATGATAGATCAGTATGACCCTCTCTATTCCAAGAGATTTGCAGTGTTCCTGTCTGAAGTCAGTGAAAACAAATTAAAGCAGCTGAACTTAAATAACGAATGGACTCCTGATAAACTGAGGCAGAAGCTACAGACAAATGCCCATAATCGACTGGAATTGCCTCTTATCATGCTCTCTGGCCTTCCAGACACTGTTTTTGAAATCACAGAGTTGCAATCTCTAAAACTTGAAATCATTAAGAACGTAATGATACCAGCCACCATTGCACAGCTAGACAATCTTCAAGAGCTCTCTCTGCACCAGTGTTCTGTCAAAATCCACAGTGCGGCGCTCTCTTTCCTGAAGGAAAACCTCAAGGTCTTGAGCGTCAAGTTTGATGACATGAGGGAACTCCCCCCCTGGATGTATGGGCTCCGAAATCTGGAAGAGCTGTACCTAGTTGGCTCTCTAAGTCATGATATTTCCAGAAATGTCACCCTTGAGTCTCTGCGGGATCTCAAAAGCCTTAAAATTCTCTCTATCAAAAGCAACGTTTCCAAAATCCCTCAGGCAGTGGTTGATGTTTCCAGCCATCTCCAGAAGATGTGCATACATAATGATGGCACCAAGCTGGTGATGCTCAACAACTTAAAGAAGATGACCAATCTGACAGAGCTGGAGCTGGTCCACTGTGACCTGGAGCGTATTCCTCATGCTGTGTTCAGCCTACTCAGCCTCCAGGAATTGGACCTGAAGGAAAACAATCTGAAATCTATAGAAGAAATCGTTAGCTTTCAGCACTTAAGAAAGTTGACAGTGCTAAAACTGTGGCATAACAGCATCACCTACATCCCAGAGCATATAAAGAAACTCACCAGCCTGGAACGCCTGTCCTTTAGTCACAATAAAATAGAGGTGCTGCCTTCCCACCTCTTCCTATGCAACAAGATCCGATACTTGGACTTATCGTACAATGACATTCGATTTATCCCCCCTGAAATTGGAGTTCTACAAAGTTTACAGTATTTTTCCATCACATGTAACAAAGTGGAAAGCCTTCCAGATGAACTCTACTTCTGCAAGAAACTTAAAACTCTGAAGATTGGAAAAAACAGCCTATCTGTACTTTCACCGAAAATTGGAAATTTGCTATTTCTTTCCTACTTAGATGTAAAAGGTAATCACTTTGAAATCCTCCCTCCTGAACTGGGTGACTGTCGGGCTCTGAAGCGAGCTGGTTTAGTTGTAGAAGATGCTCTGTTTGAAACTCTGCCTTCTGACGTCCGGGAGCAAATGAAAACAGAATAACTTATTTTTCGTTAAAGTTTGACTGAAACACGCTTCTACCAAATACAGTATAAATAATTAGGTAGTCTTAATGCCTTTCCTATTTTTTTTTCCTTTTCACACAAAATGTACACAAAGATCGCGTAAGGAGTATGTATTTTTAATAAAAATTTAATTGTATTTTTTCAATATTAATATTTTGAAGTTTTATTTGTCTTGAAACACAATGTATCTATTATCTACTGACAGAAAGAGATAGTTCCATTTGGTTTTTTGTTTTTGTTTTTTAGTTCATTCTTGTGGAAAGGAGGGAATTATAAGTTGCATGCTTTTTGGCATTTTTTAAATAGAGGAAGATATTTTGCCAAGGCCATTTTTAACTTGTTTACACCTGTACAGGGTTCTTATTTTTGTTTTCATTGTGTGTGTATCAAGGAATCTGTGCTAGTTATTTTAATACCAGCTGTCTTCTCCATTGGCCAAGACCTTCATTCAGTGGAACTTCACATAAGTGCATTGTCATAGAGTATTTTAAATGTTCCCCTGCCTCCAACAAAACCCTAAACTGTGTTATTTCATATACCTGACAGTTATTGTTATCCTTAGGCAAGGTTTTTGTGAGTGAAGAAAATAATCTTTAGTGGCTGGTATGTTTGAATTAGGCCTTTATCATTTAACTTATTTGCATTTTACCAACATTTTAAAAATATTTAAAACCTAAATACAGAGGCTCCTCCCACCTTAATCTCAATACTGCTATGTAGTACTGGTGAACAACTTTGGAGAACCTAGATTTATTTTAATATTCTAATAGATAATTAAATTTTAAAATGATAGAAGCCTGGTTTTTGAGTAATTTAATCATCTTTCATATCTTGATATGCAGCTGCATCAGATGGAAAAAAATTTACTAAAGCACCCTGTTAAAGAGCTGGTGTGCTCCAGTGAGGCCCTCTCCTTTTCTCAGCACAGTGTGGCAGTGGTAATCTATTCAAATTTTGCCTGTTACACAAAATAATCCACTTATATATACAGTCAGCCTTCCGTACTTGTGGGTTCTGCATCTGTGGATTCCACCAACTGTAGATGGAAAATACTCAAAAAGAAAGTTGTGTCTGTACTGAATATGTACAGACTTTTTCCTTGTCATTATTCCCTAAACAATACAGCGTAACAACTATTTAAATAGGATTTACATTGTTTTAGGTATTATAAATTACCTAGAGATGATTTAAAGTATATGGGAGGATGTGCATAGGTTATATGCAATTTCTGCACCATTTTATGTCAAGGATTTTGAACATCCTCAGATTTTGGTGTTCGAGGGCATCCTGGAATCAATTCCCCATGATACCGAGGGATGACTGGATATTAATCGATTTCCCTCAAGCCTGCCCTTGCTGTGAACTAGTGCTACAAGCACGGGAAATCCATCTGCTCTCTGGCTTAAAATATGTATCTCATCTAAAATTGTTCGTTAAAGTGTGAATAAATTGCTAAGTGGTTGTTGCTTAGCAATAATTTTTGCCTGACCATCAGCAGAGCTTTTATTTACCTTTGTAATTAAAATCCAACATAGCATGGGCTCTTGGGCAAAATATTTCACTGACTATTAAGCATGTAGAACAGGAAAATGAAATACACTATTTGTGCCCTTGACCTAGAACCAGAACCACTAATTATGAGAACTTTGTTTTATGTACCAAATTCACATTGACCATTTTCTGAGCTCTAGACTGATCGTAGTAAGTTTTGTGACTTAACAATGAAAGAAAGTAGAAAGATGCTTTGGGTTTTCAAAATGTTGTTTTTTAAAATTGTTCTTTGGGTGAATTTACTCAGTGCTGCTTTGAGTTGTATACAGAAACAAATGTTGGGAATTGCTCCTCAGAAATGTGTTCCTAAGTTGTGTTTTCAACTTTACATCATGAGGTGAAGCATTAGGGAAAGAGATTCTTTCGATTTGTTTAATAATCTAATTATACAGACCAAAGTGCTTTACGTTTCTGCTCTATGTTAATGTTTTAGAATGGTGATTTTGCTGATTAATTTAGACCTGGAATTGAAATAATGTGCTCAGAATAATAACATGGTTATAGTTCTTGTATGATAAAGTATTCAATTTCAGAATAGTGTTGGAATCCTGAGTTTGAATAATGTGTTGTATTTAGAAACATAGCCCTATCTGTTTTAAACAAATAATTTGTTGGCCGATTGTCCATGGTTGAGCATGACAAAAATACCTCGTCGAAAGGCAAGCTTAGGTAACTGCTGGCAAAACACTGGGTGCACTATTTTTCTGGATAAAATTTATAGTTATTTTCTATATTACCCTTCAAAAGGGATCTCTTCAGGTTAAAAATCACGCTTATGCTGAAGTCTTTATCTGGTGTTAACTAAAAATCTCATATGGGTTCATAACCGAGGTCACTAATAATTCATTTTTATCACTTGTAAAAATTTGCTCAAAATTCCAAAAAAATATTGATTTGTTTTTTAGTGATTTTGCAGGCTGACCCCCAACCTAAGTTTTGATAACATCTGGTAAGTCAGTATAGTTCTGTGACTTCATGTTTTAACTAAGAAGGAAAATTCATAGATATTCCTATTAGATTTTATAAACCTTCAAAAGTCTGAAACTTAATTTTGAGTCTAAATTTTCTGACACTGGCCCCTTTTAATATTGTAAGTTTTTGTTCACTTTCTTAAGTAAAAAAAACATTTAATTACTAGTTAGCCCTTAACTGGGAAACTCAGGTAATGAACTGCTGACTTTTCTAAAGTTCTTTAACTGATCAATTCTGTATAGAGGGATATTTATCTAACCACTTTCCGTATTTTACAAGTGCTCTTTCTAAAAAGGAATAACTATTATAGCTCTATTTCCCCAATCTCTATAGGACTCATGAGAGATTGCTTGTGTAAATATAAAAGCACCATATGTGTTCTTAACTCCTATGGCTGCTTGAAGCTCATGATGAAAAAGTCTTTTTGTCAGTTTTAATTGTTAAGTACAGAACAAACAATTGTTTGGTGATGGCCTGGTTGAAAGAGAGCATATAAATATATCCCAGTGGAACTCACCAAAGAAGACCACACCTCAGAAATTATTGCATTTTCTCATTATGTGTTGGGTTTGATTTGCTTTTGTTTTTAATGCAGCTCTTTTAATATAAAGATTCTTGATACAGTGAAATCTCTTATTTCAAGTGTAAGTTATTCTTCACCCACCCCTTCCCCTGCCATTGTATTTCCCATCTGTTTCAAGGAGTTTCAACAATTTACATTGCATCGTATGCAGTAGGTACTGCTTTTTCAGAAAGACCTGGAAAACATACCTGCTATGAATATTTTGTTCAGATGTAGCCATTTACCTGGCTCTCAAGTTGTCTTTGTGGAGAGGGTCTTAGACAAAAATCTTCCTTGTATTTACTTGGGTTAAGTGAAGTCCAAATTCTTACAGTATGCTATTTCAGGATTTCTGATATTAAAAAAGAAAAAACAAAATCTTTATATCTCTTATTAACACTTCCCCCAAGAAGGGTTGTGCTGTTATTTATTTTCTATTATAAGAAAAGTTCATTCTTTAAGTAGTTTCTTTTACCTCTAATCTAATTTCATACCAAATACCTGATCAATAGAAATGATATATTTAAGCAGCAAAGATTCCTAATCCATCATTATGAAAAGTGTCAGCATACTTAGTAGTGAACAGATAAAGTCAATTTGAATATAATTCCACTTTGTTTTTAGAGACTAAATTAAGATTCAATTAACATTATCCTATGAATTCTGAATGTGATAATGTGATTCAAACAGTCAAATTTTATTAAGCTCTTAGTAACTCAGGATAGCATTCCATACTAACCTCAAGTTAGCAAAACAAATTAGTTAAACAGCTTGGTTCTTAGCAGACTGCTTAAAAGATCAAGAAAATTTTCTCATCTTTTCTTTCTACTTAGAAACATTGCAAGAAACCTTGGACAGTCTTCACCAGACCTGCCATGATTTTATAAGATTTAGGCCTCAGTGACATGCTCCTGAAAGTTTCCTGCCAGCCATCCAAACTAAGCATCCACTCATTCCATCTTCCCAAAGTCACTCACCGATAAAGGTAGCATCCTTAAGTTCATTTTTGAAAGGTGGAGGAGGATCTCCCCCTGCCCAAAGGAATTTTTTTATCAGAATACCTTGAAAGGGGGGTATATAAATTTGGAAAACTTAATTTCTTGGCTGTGTTTGATAACAGTTCCTATGCATGGTTTTTAATGTGAGGTAAATTTGTTTCTTTCTTCAGAATACCTCTCTCCACCCCCCACCTTATTCTTCCTCTTTAATGAATATTTTTATTGGAGCTCAAACTCCATGACTTACGTGCTCACTAAGTTTTCTTTTTTCCCCTTGTTTACTCTGTCTGTATGTATGTCAAAAGCTGGCAAAACCTCTAAAACTGTCAAGAAAATGCTTGAAAGTTGATTTGTCATAGTGCAAATTCATGATAAAATGTCTTAATGTTATTTGGATATGTAGTACATAGAAACAGAAAAATAAAGTCATTTTTATAACTTAAAATAGATATTTGTCCCTCTCTTACTCATTTTTAG